CTCAGCTGACAGGACTATGTTTCACAGATCCCCTTGCAGCTAGGTGTGGCTTTGTAATCAGATGGAATGAGGGGATATGATTGTAGAAACTGGAGCAGCCATCTTGAATGAAAGATGCAAGGCAAGCTCTGATGATGGCAGAGTCACGAGATAAAAGGAGCCTGGGACCCTGTCACAGGACAGAGCTGCCAGCAATACCGTCTCTATAACAAACACTAAATTTAATTATTCATATCTAAATCTGAACATAGGCAGTAATTTCTAACCAGTGTTTAGCCCAGCACAAGGCCTGGGTGGTAGACTTCCAATAAATGTAGAATTAAGTTTATTCACACTATATAGACTTATTGCAAGGCAAGAATGAGACCTTAGACTTTCGTGCTCAATCTTGAAGACAATGTTTTTCAACCCTTTTCAACAGATTCTCTCTCAAAACCTAAAATCTCATCCACCATCCCACTCTCTTTTTACCAGGGAGATGTGTTTCTCAACTAAAGAAATAGAAGAAAGTGTGTTCTCTACGTATTGTCAGTTAGCTAATTAGAGCAGAATGCTGGTGATGCCAAAATCTGTAGCCCCATCCCTTATATGGCATTTGAGAGGAGCGAGTATAAAGCAGTAGATAATACCAAAGGTTTTGGCCTCAGGGCCGCAGTTATCTCTCCTTTGTGAGACCTTGGGGGCACTGTTTAACCTCTCTGGGTCTCATCCAAGAAATGGAAATACTAATAATACTCCATATGGTTGTTGCAAGGATGAAATGAGATGTCTGTAGGAAGTGCCGAGGAATGCCTAGCACAACCAAGAGCTTGTTGAACTTGTCACGCTTTACTGTCGATAATGTGCATTAAGCAAACGCTAGTTTTATTTGTTTATTTCATCTTCTAAGTATAAGAATACATTGTAGCTCGACATTTTGGCACCAGCCCCTAAAGCATTCCCACCACCACCCCCGCTGCGACAAAGCCCTGCGCTCCTTACGACAGCGTACGACGCCGAGCCTGACAGGAACGCCTCGTGCGGTAGAACCGCGCGGGCCAATCGCGCTGCTCCCGGGTGATGACGTAGGCTGCGCCTGTGCATGCGCAGGGAGGGGAGACCTTGGCGGAGCGGCGGAGGCGCCCAGCGGAGGTGAAAGTATTGGCGGAAAGGAAAATACAGCGGAAAAATGCAGAGCTGGAGTCGTGTGTACTGCTCCTTGGCCAAGGTGAGGGCCGAGTAGGTGAGGTCGTGTTGAGCTCTTACATAATAGGGACATTTTCTTTTTCTAGAGAGGCCATTTCAATCGAATATCTCATGGCCTACAGGGACTTTCTGCAGTGCCTCTGAGAACTTACGCAGATCAGCCGAGTAAGTACTTAAGTAAAACATTTTTTTCATCATACTATTTTATATCAATTTGCTTTTATCGTAGTTGATGCTGATGTAACAGTTATAGGTTCTGGTCCTGGAGGATATGTTGCTGCTATTAAAGCTGCCCAGTTAGGCTTCAAGGTAAGGTTTGAACTCAAACTAAGTATTGATTTTTTGATAATTTGATCTTTTTAATTTCCTTTAGGCTTTATTGAACAACTCTCATTATTACCATATGGCCCATGGAAAAGATTTTGCATCTAGAGGAATTGAAAGTAAGTATACTTTTCATGCTTAATGATATTACTAAGAACTAAAGATTAATTGAACAAATTACAGTGTCCGAAGTTCGCTTGAATTTAGACAAGATGATGGAGCAGAAGAGTACTGCAGTAAAAGCTTTAACAGGTGGAATTGCCCACTTATTCAAACAGAATAAGGTCAGTGTTTAATATTCAGATTTCTGCTTTACCTTTGTGAATTTATAAAGATTATTTTGTAAAGGTTGTTCATGTCAATGGATATGGAAAGATAACTGGCAAAAATCAAGTCACTGCTACGAAAGCTGATGGCGGCACTCAGGTTATTGATACAAAGAACATTCTTATAGCCACGGGTTCAGAAGTTACTCCTTTTCCTGGAATCACGGTATTTATGCTTCATAATTTACAACCATTACATATTTTGATTATATCTTTTGTTTTTCTTACAGATAGATGAAGATACAATAGTGTCATCTACAGGTGCTTTATCTTTAAAAAAAGTTCCAGAAAAGATGGTTGTTATTGGTGCAGGAGTAATAGGTGTAGAATTGGTAAGTGTTGTCTTTCTGCCTCTTATTACCTCATGATTATTGGGTTTTTTTAATTTATTTGCAGGGTTCAGTTTGGCAAAGACTTGGTGCAGATGTGACAGCAGTTGAATTTTTAGGTCATGTAGGTGGAGTTGGAATTGATATGGAGATATCTAAAAACTTTCAACGCATCCTTCAAAAACAGGGGTTTAAATTTAAATTGAATACAAAGGTTACTGGTGCTACCAAGAAGTCAGATGGAAAAATTGATGTTTCGTAAGTATACATCATTTGTTTTTGATGTATCATATTTAACATTTATACACTGTTTGTTATCTAGTATTGAAGCTGCTTCTGGTGGTAAAGCTGAAGTTATCACTTGTGATGTACTCTTGGTTTGCATTGGCCGACGACCCTTTACTAAGAATTTGGGACTAGAAGAGCTGGGAATTGAACTAGATCCCAGAGGTAGAATTCCAGTCAATACCAGATTTCAAACTAAAATTCCAAAGTAAGTTGGATAATTGTCTGCATTTTCAGTAAATTCATTGTGTTTCTTTTGATTTCTGTGGTAGTATCTATGCCATTGGTGATGTAGTTGCTGGTCCAATGCTGGCTCACAAAGCAGAGGATGAAGGCATTATCTGTGTTGAAGGAATGGCTGGTGGTGCTGTGCACATTGACTACAATTGTGTGCCATCAGTGATTTACACACACCCTGAAGTTGCTTGGGTTGGCAAATCAGAAGAGCAGTTGAAAGAAGAGGTAAGTCTGAACATGGGTGGTTTTAAGCCAATTTACGTAGATTCTTTTTTTCTGACTGTCACAGGGTATTGAGTACAAAGTTGGGAAATTCCCATTTGCTGCTAACAGCAGAGCTAAGACAAATGCTGACACAGATGGCATGGTGAAGATCCTTGGGCAGAAATCGACAGACAGAGTACTGGGAGCACATATTCTTGGACCAGTGAGTATTGTAAAACCAGAGAAATCCCATTAGAAGCAAATTTACTTGGCTTGTTATTTTAAAGGGTGCTGGAGAAATGGTAAATGAAGCTGCTCTTGCTTTGGAATATGGAGCATCCTGTGAAGATATAGCTAGAGTCTGTCATGCACATCCGGTAATTATTAACAACATATAGAATTGATGGTTTGGATTTTAATTTTAAATTTCTTCCCTTGCAGACCTTATCAGAAGCTTTTAGAGAAGCAAATCTTGCTGCGTCATTTGGCAAATCAATCAACTTTTGAATTAGAAGATTATATATATTTTTTTCTGAAATTTCCTGGGAGCTTTTGTAGAAGTCACATTCCTGAACAGGATATTCTCACAGCTCCAAGAATTTCTAGGACTGAATTATGAAACTTTTGGAAGGTATTTAATAGGTTTGGACAAAATGGAATACTCTTATATCTATATTTTACATAAATTTAGTATTTTGTTTCAGTGCACTAATGTGTAAGACAAAAAGCTACTTATTGTAGCATCCTGGAATATCTCCGTCAACTCATATTTTCATGCTGTTCATGAAAGATTCAATGCCCCTGAATTTAAATAGCTTTTTTCTCTGATACAGAAAAGTTGAATTTTACATGGCTGGAGCTAGAATTTGATATGTGAACAGTTGTGTTTGAAGCACAGTGATCAAGTTATTTTTAATTTGGTTTTCACATTGGAAACAAGTCAGTCATTCAGATATGATTCAAATGTCTATAAACCGAACTGATGTAAGTAAACGGTCTCTCACTTGTTTTATTTAACCTCTAAATTCTTTCATTTTAGGGGTAGCATTTGTGTTGAAGAGGTTTTAAAGCTTCCATTGTTGTCTGCAACTCTGAAGGGTAATTATATAGTTACCCAAATTAAGAGAGTCTATTTACGGAACTCAAATACGTGGGCATTCAAATGTATTACAGTGGGGAATGAAGATACTGAAATAAACGTCTTAAATATTCATTTACTGGTTATCATGAGTACGTGTTGAGATGGTCATAGTTTTTTTTATGACTACTTCTAGTGTATATTCTAATTTCTTTTCTAGGCCTGAATGTATCTTTATTTTCATGTTATAGGACAATATTAAGGCATTTTAAAGGTCATCATCCTTTCATCTATTTTAGATACACCTACTAAATGTTTAATATATACTTTTGGAGAAGTACAACATAAGGGAGTCTTTAATCTGTGTTTTCCTTGGCTGGGTTAATGACTGTTTATTTAAAGAGTGTTGTAAAATTGGATGTGTGGTGTTTAAAATGGCCATGTCCTGAGGAAACTTAAGTAACAAAGTACTAAATGCTAAGTAGGCTTTTGCATATTGTAACTAAATTTAAGAATAATTCAGATTAAGTAGTTCTGAAATTTGGTATAGATAGCATAGATTGTCTCATGCTCATGAGTGACATAATGACCCTGGATTCTGTTACATACTTCTAAAGAAAATTGATTGTTGTCTTAGGAGGCAGTTAACTTGGCTGAACACCAACTCCACACTCTGTCTTGTTTGTAGGTGGCAGCAGCTGAAATCTCTTCTCAGTTGTTTTAGCTTTAGCTATGCTGCTGGAAGTCTTTCCCATGCAAGTGTGTAGTTCAGGGGTCAACCAGAGTTTGGGCAGAAGGAAGTCTGCCCCTTCTGTGCCTCCTGTTTTTTGGGGGTTTCCCCTTTATGTTCCAGCTGTTGTGGTTGCCCCATATTCTGCCTTCTGATCCTTAACCAATAAAACTTGGCTTTTGTTTCCCCCTCAAGTGAGAACCCGTTAAAAATGAGACATTGAGCCAGTGCTGTTCACTTTTTAAGTGCCAACTTCCCTCTACTTTCCACTTGTTTATAGTTGTTTCCAGTGCCTTTAGTTTTTTCTAAAATATATTTGTTCAGAGTTTGCAGTTGCTATCAGCAGGAGGGTTGGTCTGATATCTGTGTGCTACTTTGCCATTATTGGAAGTGAACTCTGCATCTTTTTAAAAATTTGAAATCCCGGTATCATGTGAAGTGCTGTTTATGTAAATCTCAACATATCCCTTACTCAGGGAAAAAAAAGTTTTTAGTTAGGGAATAGTGAAATATAATTTAATATGGAATTCTAGCTGTAGAGTTAAATCCATCTTTAAGTGTTTACATTCAGTATGAGAATGCAAATTTATCTGTATGGGGAATAAAGTCCTAGGAATAAAACAAGTTTTAAGTGTTCACTTACTGTTATCTACTAAGCTGTCAATATTTT